TCCGTGTTTTCAGCCACTGCAGAGTGGACATCTACTATGAACCAAGTATCTGCGGCTTTAGGTACCAGATTCAAACACAGAATGGTGGCAGAACAGGGACTAGGACGGAGAGAAAACCTGAAGATGGATCAACCAGGAAGCAATGCATTCTCACAGAGGCACAAAAAAATGCCTCTGAAACAGAAGATTCACCTCCACTTCTGCGTCCTTTTGAGGCAACTTTCTGAGCATCCTTTCCTCCTCCCCAGGCCAACGCTTTTCCACCTTGTTAAACTACCCGGTAGCTTTCTCCATGGGAGGCGCCTTCTTCACAGTACTCGGACCCAGTTACACTTGTGGCCTTCCCCGGCTTCTGCTGGGCCGGCTATGGTCGACGCCGCACCGTCTCAGGCCCACTTCTCCTGCGGGAGCGGCGGCCCCAGCGGAGCCCCTGTGCGCCACGGCGAACGTGATAGGAATGCAATCTTCCGCCCCTTCAGACTCTGGCACCCCGTAGCCTTTCCTCAGGCTCCACGAGTTCTCCCGGTGATGTGATGACCGACATGGCGTCTGGGCTCTGAACACAGACTTTACTCCTTCCCCCCGGCCCCGAAACATGGGGAAACCACACCCTCTCTGCTCCAGTCACCAGCAGCCACTCCCATTCCTTAAGTATCCATTATTGCATGTGTAGCCTATTGCATGTGTAGCCTACTTCTGGTTTTCATTTTTATTTAAGGTCAGTTGTTGCCTGACAACACAGACGACAGTAACTTAATTCGAAAGACAATACTTGGAGGCGGCCCCCGCTCCAGGCACCAGCCCAGCAGCTCCCCCGAACTCCCCAGGAGCTCGCGGGCGAGCAACGCCACAGCCCAGAGCGAGCTCCGCGGAACCCCCAGCCCCGGGGAAGGAAGCTCGACTCTCCGCGGGGCACTCCTTCCGGGCTCCGGGCCCGACTAGGCCATCCGGGAGGCCCTGGAGCGCCGGGGCCGGAGAAGCCCTGCCCCCCGCCGAAGCCCCGCCCTGCGCCCGAGCGCCCGCCAATGGCAGGGCGCGGTGCGGCGCGCCGAGGTGGGACGGCGGCGCGCTGAGGAGGCGGTGCGCTCAGGCGGCGCTCCCGGAGATGCCCCGCGGCAGCCGCGCTCGGGGCTCTAAGGTAGGCTCTGGGGCGGGAGTGGGCGCCGCGCCTTCGATTTTTCTTTTAAAAATCATCTCCACAGAGAAAAAGGAGTTGGAATACAGAATGCCCATCCTTTCCAGGAGAAAGACCACTGCAGGTCAGAAGAGCAGGTCTCAGGACAGCAGGGGCAGCTGCCTCTCTCTCTGAAGCATGGCTCAGGTGTGGAGAAGGGTTTCAGAACACTTCTGGGAATCCGGTAAAGTATCTGTAGAATTGTTTTCCCTGAATCATAAATTCCATGATTATTATTTTGCCTACAGTCATTAACAGCTGAAGAGAAGACGATTACAGAAAAGCACCTTGAATTATGCCCTAGACCCAAGCAAGGTAACTATTTTGTTGATTTCTTGACAGAGAAGTCATATTTATGTGCTTTCTTTTCCTTCAACAGAAACCACCACATCTAAAAGCACCAGTGGGCTTACAGACATAACATGGAGCTCCAGTGGAAGTGATTTGTCGGATGAAGATAAGACACTTTCTCAGTTACAGAGAGGTAATGGACATTGCTCTAGAATAGACAGATTTTAATTAAGCAAGTTAAAAATTATATTTTTTAGATGAATTACAGTTTATCGACTGGGAGATTGACAGTGACAGGGCAGAGGCTAGTGACTGTGATGAATTTGAAGATGACGAGGGTGCTGTGGAAATCTCAGACTGTGCTTCTTGTGCAAGTAATCAGTCTTTGACAAGTGATGAGAAGCTGTCGGAGCTTCCCAAGGTAAGAATGAAGTATTTCAAAACTTTTATTCAAAAAATATGCCTTTCTTTTAATTTTTTTTCAGCCAAGTTCTATAGAAATTTTAGAGTATTCATCAGATAGTGAAAAAGAAGATGATTTGGAAAATGTCCTACTCATTGATTCAGAATCCCCTCACAAATACCACGTGCAGTTTGCATCGGATGCAAGACAGATTATGGAGAGACTGATAGATCCAAGGACAAAATCAACAGAGACCATTTTGCATACACCTCAGAAACCCACAGCTAAGTTTCCCAGGACTCCAGAAAATTCAGCAAAGAAGAAGCTTTTAAGGTTAAATTATACCCTTTTAAATACTCTTTTTACTAAACTTAATACATTATAATTCATTAAACAGAGGTGGACTAGCAGAAAGACTAAATGGACTGCAGAATCGAGAGAGATCTGCTATTTCTTTGTGGAGACATCAATGTATTTCTTACCAAAAGACACTTTCAGGTAAGGCTTGTGCAGGAATCTGAGACAATGTGATTTTTGCTTTGTTCTTTTCTTCAACTTCTAGGTAGAAAATCTGGTGTATTAACTGTGAAAATTTTAGAGCTGCATGAGGAATGTGCCATGCAAGTTGCCATGTGTGAGCAGTTATTGGGGTCACCAGCCACCAGCTCCTCCCAAAGTGTGGCTCCCAGGCCTGGAGCTGGCCTGAAAGTTCTCTTCACCAAGGAGACTGCAGGCTACCTCAGGGGCCGTCCCCAGGACACTGTCCGGATCTTCCCTCCCTGGTGAGTGCGCAGAACTTAATCCAGCAGTCACCAAGAAACTGTTGCATGTCTTTCTCTTTTCCAGGCAAAAACTGATTATTCCAAGTGGAAGTTGCCCTGTTATTCTGAATACTTACTTTTGTGAGAAAGTTGTTGCCAAAGAAGATTCAGAAAAAACTTGTGAAGTGTACTGTCCGGACATACCCCTTCCAAGAAGAAGCATCTCTTTGGCCCAGATGTTTGTAATTAAGGGTCTAACAAATAATTCACCTGAAATCCAGGTAAACTCCTATTGGCCTAAAGGTTTTATGCTTTGAAACTGTTCCCTTTATGTGTCTTGGCCAGGTTGTGTGTAGTGGTGTAGCCACTACAGGGACAGCCTGGACCCATGGGCACAAAGAAGCAAAACAGCGCATCCCAACCAGCACTCCCCTGAGGGATTCTCTCCTGGATGTGGTGGAAAGCCAGGGAGCTGCCTCGTGGCCAGGAGCTGGAGTCCGAGTGGTGGTGCAAAGAGTGTATTCTCTTCCCAGCAGAGACAGCACCAGGGGTCAGCAGGGGGCCAGCTCAGGACACACAGACCCAGCTGGAACTCGGTGAGTGCCAAGATGCTGGTGTGGGGCAGAGGCCTCAAAGACAAATGTGAATGGTTTTTTACAGAGCCTGCCTTCTGGTACAAGATGCCTGTGGAATGTTCGGTGAAGTGCACTTGGAGTTCACCATGTCGAAGGCAAGACAGTTGGAAGGGAAGTCTTGCAGCCTGGTGGGAATGAAGGTTCTACAGAAAGTCACCAGAGGAAGGTGAGAACGTGCAGGAATGGCATCCAATTTGCATGATGAATACCTTTGACTTTTCTTGTTCCAGGACAGCGGGGATTTTCAGTTTGATTGACACCCTGTGGCCCCCAGCGATACCTCTGAAAACACCTGGCCGCGACCAGCCCTGTGAAGAGGTAAGCCCGGCACTGGAAAAACTTCCCCAGTCATTCACCTTCTACCTTTGTCTCATTTAAACAGATAAAAACTCATCTGCCTCCTCCAGCCTTGTGTTACATCCTCACAGCTCATCCAAATCTGGGACAAATTGATATAATTGACGAAGACCCCATTTATAAGCTTTACCAGCCTCCAGTTACCCGCTGCTTAAGAGACATTCTCCAGGTAATGTCTTTGTTTCTAACAGGTTTTTTAGGAATGCTGCCAACCTTTTCTAATTCCTTTCCAGATGAATGATCTTGGTACCCGTTGCAGTTTCTATGCCACGGTGATTTACCAAAAACCACAGGTAATAATCTCTCTCAATCTCTCAATCTCTCATAATTAATCTTTATTGTGTCTTCAAATTGTAGCTGAAGAGTCTGCTGCTTCTGGAGCAAAGGGAGATCTGGCTGCTAGTGACCGATGTCACTCTGCAAACGAAGGAGGAGAGAGACCCCAGGCTCCCCAAAACCCTGCTGGTCTATGTGGCCCCCTTGTGTGTGCTGGGCTCTGAAGTCCTGGAGGCACTCGCTGGGGCTGCCCCTCACAGCCTCTTCTTCAAGGACGCTCTCCGTGACCAGGGTGTGCTTGCGTCTCCACAGCTTTGATGCAGGGCTTCAATAACCTGAAGTGTCTCTGTCGGCAGGTCGGATTGTTTGTGCTGAACGAACTGTCCTCTTGCTTCAGAAGCCCCTTTTGAGTGTGGTCTCTGGTGCAAGTTCCTGTGAGCTGCCTGGCCCGGTGATGCTCGACAGCCTGGACTCTGCAACACCTGTCAACTCCATCTGCAGTGTTCAAGGTAGGCAGCCATCTCACAGGAATTGGTGCTTATCTGAGGTGGGCTTTCCTTCTCTTGGGCCTAGGCACTGTGGTTGGCGTGGACGAGAGCACTGCTTTCTCATGGCCTGTGTGTGACATGTGTGGCAACGGGAGATTGGAACAGAGGCCGGAAGACAGGTAAGGGGACAGGAGCTGTCCTGAAAGCCCTAGCCTTGTCTTTCCTTGGCTTTTCATATACCAGAGGCGCCTTTTCCTGTGGGGACTGCTCCCGGGTGGTCACATCTCCTGTTCTCAAGAGGCACCTGCAGGTCTTCCTGGACTGCCGCTCAAGACCGCAGTGCAGAGTGAAGGTCAAGGTAGGAGCCAGGCCAGAGCACGCACGCACTCCAGTTTAACCCAGCCCTGCTTCTGCTGTTGCAGCTGTTGCAGCGCAGCATTTCCTCCCTGCTGAGGTTTGCCGCCGGTGAAGATGGGGTAAGTGCAGGGGGCCCAGCCCAGGGGGCCGCACAACTTAGGAGGCTCTTTACTCCATGCCCAGCTCTATTCACAGTGGCTGATCAGGTCTTTACTGCGGATCTGGAAAGAAGCTGATAGAAGATGGGTGCCAGAGGGGCCTGGGTAGAGATGTTAGCTGAGAGATACCCAGTATGGATTCTGTCAGTTTTCTGGGTGAGCATACACATTCACCAAAATTCAGAGAATGCTTTAACCAGCGTGCCTTTTATCACTGCAGAGCTACGAAGTGAAGAGTGTCCTCGGAAAGGAAGTGGGGTTGTTAAATTGTTTTGTCCAGTCCGTAACCGCCCACCCGACCAGCTGCATTGGATTGGAGGAAATCGAGCTTCTGAGTGCAGGAGGGGCCTCTGCAGAACACTAGCGGTTGCCGCAGGATCTGTGAACTTTGCAATGTGGCTGCAAGGGTGGTGGTGGTGGTGGTGATTTGGGGTAGTTATTTGTTAACTATGGACACAGTGAACGTAGTTTACGATCTTGAAATGAAACTTAGATTTTTCTGGGGAAATGTTCAGATACAGTTTTGTGAACTGTAAATCAAAATACCTTTTTCTACAGTTTATCTTTTATTTTCTGCAAATTTAGGAACATATTTACTCGTTTTCACATTGAATCTTAAGTTTAAGCTCTTCATTTGGTATTTAGGCAATATATGAGAAAAAAATTTTTTTTGTTCATTTGTAATTTTAACAAGTTGAACATTTTACCATGATTGAACATGTTTTTATTACAGTATTTAACATTCCCCCAAAGAATACCCTGCAAAGTGTAAACCTTTGTCCCATACTGTGATATTACTGTTCTGCTACAATAAATGTCAAACCTAAGCACTTTGCAGTTCACTACTTTTGGGAAAATGTTCTAGGGAACTGTATCACAGGTGAAACTGTTACCCATAAAGTGTAGCTCTCTGAACTGGTGTGATCGTGTCTCTGCTGAATGGTGGTGGGGATAGCTGGCTCCACCACACACACCTGTTTTAATTAGGCTGGGTAATGTGCACGGAGAGCAAAGATCACAGACTAAGGAGCAGTCAGTCGGATATTTGCTTTGCTGGCAAAGATTTAAACCAAGAATTAATTATCTTTGGACACTATAAAGATTTTGTTCCCTTCCTTATAGCAATATAATCATGACAGGCCATGGTTAACTACATCAGATACACGTAGCAGCCGTGACCAAGACATGGTGCCCTAATACCAAGTGTTCTTGGGTTAAAGGCAGGCGGCTTTTTAATTAAATCTTAAAGCAC